CCAAGCAAGGTAAGGTCAGACCAAGATAGGTGAGCTATGTTTGGGCAGAGTGGGGCAGAGGAGTTTGGGCTCTAATCCCCACCTCTTGGAAATTGGAGATGGGGGTGGAGATGCTTAGTTCCAGGCAGGATGAGGTGGGTCAGAGGAGCATATCAGGGATCCAGGGTGGAATTCCTGCTCCTTAGTATCTGCAGGTTAGAGTAGGGTCAGTCCCTCTAGATTCTGTGCCCTGCCCTTCTGGCTAAACACTTATCTTTCATTTATTTGTGGCTAGAGAGAGTACTAGAGAGACAGTAAAAGTTTGTTGAGGACAGATATTATACTTTTTCTTATAACTTACATGCGTGACATGGTATTTTATAGGTGATTTATAATGCTGCTATTAGAGATATTAATAGTCTTTATTTCAGAGTTAAATCTTTCAGGTCCTCTTTGAGACCCATCTGGCTCCCTTTGGAGATGATTATTTGTTAGATTATTAATGTTTCCTTGAGTCAAATTACATATTTTAGAGTTTATGGGACTTCCTCTGCTAAAAAAGGATACTATCTTCAGGAAGCAATGGATCCTAAAATTGACTTTGAAACACTCAACAATTTGCCAGCAACAATACTATATATCATCTTTTTAAAGTTTGTGTTTGACGGCATAATTTTTGACTTATTTCTCTCAGGATTCAAAAAAGAAAAATTTTGACTCATTTAGCCATGAAACAAAGGCCTTTACTTCTCAAGATCAAATCTAAGTTTTCCATGTTAACGTCCCTCATAATCTTGTCAAGCGCTATATTTTAAGGTATTTTAATTGACATAAATGTTCCCGAGACTTCTCACCAATACCAATTTGAACTTTAACACTGAAGGTGTTTAGCAGTCCTTGTATTTTCAAAATTAGAAGCCTTTGCAGGAGAAAATATTCAAATACAAAATTTCAACTTCTGCTTCAAACAACCTATTTTGTTACAAATAAGTGTTTCTGAAGAACCTCTTAATACTTTTCTGTTACCCCCCTTATCTGTTAGTCTGCTGAGACTAGATATTCAAATATTCCAAAAGCCAGAGTGTATGCAAGTTCACTTTCATCTCACTTGTCATAGGAATTTAAACATTAAGCCTCAAAGTATGGCACCCTATATGTCTTTTCAAAAACAACAACAAACAACCACATTGTGACTACTAGATGAGGTAAAATTTGTAATAACAGAATCAAAAAAGTCAACCCTAACTTTTCAGCGCTTGAACTCCCAATCACCCCCACTAAAGGCTTCTTCGTTAACCTTGAATCATAAGAATCACTGATCATCGAGTAAGTAAGTGTTCGGGAGATATGACTGTGAGATCCTTAAATAATGTATCTTTACCCTTTATGTTTAGTTTCAAATAGGAATGTCGTCAAAGAAGTAGAATTCGGAATGTGCACCGTTACATGTGGTAAGTAGCTTGGAGCAGATGAATAAACCATGTAACATTTGCCTTTTTAAATTTTAAACCAAAGGTATTGGTGTTAGAGAAGTTATATTAACAAATGGATGCCCTGGTGGTGAATCCAAGTGTGTTGTACGGGTAGAAGAATGCCGTGGACCAACAGATTGTGGCTGTGAGTTGAATTATGTATTGGAGGGAGACTGTCAATGGTATTTATGTGCTTAATTTTTTTTCAGGGGGTAAACCAATTTCAGAAAGTCTTGAAAGTGTTAGATTGGCATGTATTCACACATCTCCCTTAAATCGTTTCAAATATATGTGGAAACTTCTAAGACAAGACCAAGTGAGTAATGAATGGATATAACCTGGTGCTTTTGATACTTTGTTATTTTTTTCTTTTTAAATAGCAATCCATTATACTTGTAAATGATTCAGCAATCCTAGAAGTACGCAAGGAAAGTCACCCCTTGGCTTTCGAGTGTGACACACTGGATAATAATGAAATAGTAGCAACTATTAAATTCACAGTCTATACGAGCAGTGGTAAGTGTCCAGCAATGTCTTGGTTTGCTTATTAATACTCCTTAGGTTTGTGTGTTTTCTCTAGAATTGCAGATGAGAAGATCAAGCCTACCAGCCACTGATGCAGCCCTAATTTTTGTGCTGACCATAGGAGTCATTATCTGTGTATTTATAATTTTCTTATTGATCTTCATAATCATAAATTGGTAGGTGAATAGTGGAATGCATCATCACCCTTATGGTGGTTTTGGTTTTTGTTTTTTCTTCCAGGGCAGCAGTCAAGGCTTTCTGGGGGGCAAAAGCCTCTACACCTGAGGTACAATCCGAGCAGAGTTCTGTGAGATACAAAGATTCAACTTCTCTTGACCAATTACCAACAGAAATGCCTGGTGAAGATGATGCTTTAAGTGAATGGAATGAATGATGTTTGAATGATATATAACAAACCAAAGGATATTACAGAATATTAGATTCATTATTACAAAAATAAAATACACATTGAAATACTTTAATAATGTTGCGATGGATTGCCACAGTGTGAAGGAAATGCAGTGTGGGGATAGGACTATTTTATCAGTGCATTTTTCCAGTACAGTTATCAAATATTACTTTTAATTTGTTCTCAACACTTATTTCAGGTAATAGCTTGGGGATATTTATCTAAAGGTACCCCCAACAAATCTTCTAAGTGCATTTTTGATCACTTTGATAACTTCTTAGGTGATTTGCCTGTTTTGTCTTAAATAAGAACAATGTAATATAGAAATGCTTTACATATTAGACTTTCTCTCCCCTGGAAGCACTGGGTTGAACTTGCTAAAGTAAATCATACTTTAGAATCTCTTCAGGGAATGTGACATACAAAGTTTGTAAGACATGAAGTAATAACGATAATGATAACAATAAATGCTTACTTAGTGACTACTATGTGCCAAGCATTGCTCAACCTATTTTCCATA